TTACAACATTCTTACTATTTTAACTTTATGCACATATGGAATGTGTGACTTGATTTTATAACAGAAAGACATTTTTATCCTTCTTAAGCTAAAACTGTACATGCTATTCTGATTATTTCTGTTTTCCTCCTTTTATGCTAAAACTGTACATGCTATTATGATTATTTCTGTTTTCCTCCTTTATATGTAACCTTTTGTATTTCTTTTTAAAAGGTCAGAAACAGTATCTCATTAACACTTCAGAAAAATAGTTGCCAATGTTTCCATTCATAGACCTCATACTTGGAGTGTCTCCTTTAAAATTATATGAAAATGATAAAATGCCACAAAATCACAGTGTTCCTGAATATTTATGCAATCTTCTATATAAAATTTACTTCAGACTTTCTGCTGCTTGCCTGATAGTAATAAATTTATTAGTGTATTTAGAATATAAAATGTCATCATTTTATGCCTGCCTTTTGATGGCCAGACACTCATCAATTTTTTTCCAAAGCCAGATTTCTATAAGGAGACACTCATCGATAAAATATCCAGTGTTCCTGCACAGAGGTTGAGTAATTAGTTTCTACCACAGACTGAAAAACTCAATGTATGGAGAACAAAATAACCTTGTACATTATGTGCAATCTTTATTAATTGAACTTTAAGCTAGCTCTTGAGATTTTTATGCAGTCTGCAACAAAAAGGTCAATGGAATGGCAATGAATCCTCTTGTATTTATTAGTTCATTTTGCAAATGCTAACATTGGGTGAGAATTGATTCGATTTGTTTGTGATCCAGTACCAAAGGGGTATTATTCATTAAGATTTACATGGAAAATAACATACCCAAGGGAAATCAGAAGGAACATTTGCAATAGCAATGGTCTTACTAGAGGTTGACCATGATTTTCATTTCACACCATTTCTTAAAATTATCAAAAAGTGTCCTCAAAGGAATTATTACTTGGAATTTAACACACACACACACCAACACACACACACACACACACACACACACACACACACACACACACACATATAATATTTAAAATGCTGTTCTAGGCTCCAAAGTTACAACATAAATAAAACAGTCAATGTCCTCAAAAATCTCACAATCTAATGAGAAAACAGAAATTTGAGAATTCATTCATTATAGTACAAGGTAAAGTAAAGGAAATACTTTGATGTCAATATGAAATTATCTATGGGAGTACAGAGGATTTAAAGATGAAACTTTATAAAGTGAGAAAGATTTCACTTTTGTCTTAGATGATTAGAAGAATTTCACATGTTTTAATAGAGATATTAATCAAAAGCCAAAATATGGACAAGAACTCTGGAGATAGCTAAAGAAATTTACAATTTTGGGAAATGGAGAACAGAGCTGTATGACTGAGGTATGGTGAGGAGTGATGATCGATAAGCCAAGAAGTGAAGACGCAGGTTAGAATTTGAAGAACCCCCTTTCTTTTCCATGTTAAGTTGTCAGGTAGTGAGGTACTACTGAACAGTTTGACCTTTGGAATGGGTTGAGTTAAACCTGAGTGTCTATGTTTTAGAAAGTTATCATTTGTGACAACACACCGTTGTAAAATCTGTAGTTTTCCTAATATATGTGAAGATACTCTTGGCTGTGACAATGTATTAAAAGGAAGGGAAAGATACATTAAAAGTTAGAATTAGGACTTAGTGTTTGAATGAAAATGGAAGTTTAGGAGGCATCAGGATTAAAGACGGCATCAAGATTTCTACTTAGTACATTGCATACATGTGTAATCAAGTGTGAATTATTAAACAAAACTAGATACTTCATATCTCGTTATGTAACTACTACTTAATATTTTTAACCTAAGTGTTCTTAATTCTGCAAAGAATTCTAAATTTAAAATGCCTAAGTAATCTTTTTCAGTTCATGCAAATATATATGTGTGGGCATGTTTGTGTGGGTGTCTTGTTTTACTAAAATATCTTCAAGAATAATGTTTGAGGGAAAAAAATATTAAGAACATAAAAATGGGCCAGGTGCGGTGGCTCATGCCCATAATCCCAGCACTTTGGGAGGCCAAGGTGGGTGGATCACCTGAGGTCAGGAGTTCAAGACCAGCCTGGCCAACATGATGAAACCCCATCTCTACTAAAAATACAAAAACTTAGCCAGATGTGTTGTGGGGGCTGGGGGGTGCCTGTAATCCCAGCTACTCAGGAGGCTGAGGCAGGAGAATCACCTGAACCTGGGAGGTGAAGGCTGCAGTGAGCTGAGATGGCACTACTGCACTCCAGCCTGGGCAAACAAGAGTGAAACTGTCTTAAAAAAAAAAGAACATAAAAATGTACATTTTACCCTCATGTTCAATTATTTCATTAAGGAGGTCACAAGTTTCCTCCTTGAGGAGGCGGGGAAATCTTCATTCTTTTACATACTCCAATTCTGGAGACAAGATTTCATTATGTTGCCCAGGCTGGAGTGCAGTGGTGCAATCACAGCTCACTGCAACCTTGACCTCTTGGGCTCCAGCTATCCTCCCATCTCAGCCTCCTCAGTAGCTGGAATGACAGGTATGCACCACCACGCCCAGCTATTTTTTTTTTTTTTTTACTAGAGACAAGGTCTTGCTATGCTGCACAGGCTCATATTCTCCCTTTCTACCTGGTCAATGTCACCAGGAATTTATATCATTTTATCCTATGATTATTAGAATATGTTTATATATGAAGATATATTTAATAGTTACTTATTTCATTTGATATCACATATGGATATGTATGCACGTGTGTGTAAAAATATGTGTGTAAAGTCTCAAAAAATAATCAGAGGTTATTTCAATAAAACACAATAAAACTTTCCTGATTTGTCATGACAATTGTATGCAGATATAAACTTTCTAATATCACATCTTTATATGGAAGTAGGTAACAATGTTATTGAGAGATCGTTGTTTATTTCTTAAAAATTATGTGCGCTAATGTAAATGTTCATATGTAGATGTAGGTATTTAAAAGATGGCATATATTATAAACATATTTATTACAATGACAAGTAAGAACAATATATCAGAAATTTTACATATAAATACAGCACTAAATTTACCTGAGTTTAAAAAAAAAAGATTATTAGGTCATTGCCATTAATTTAAAATAATAATTATGTTTTGTTTTTACTGAGATAATTTTCTAATTCTTACTTCCTTTTCCTTTTATTTGAGTCCTTGGATCTGTAATTGCCTTGAATTTTTTTGGCCAATAAAATTTTCATGTCAGGTGCTTCTCTAAGAGGTGTTATAAATTTTTTCTCTCAAAGCTGACCCAAATGGGCCATGAGTTCACTTTTGAGACACATTTTGCTACAATACAGTCATCTTGTCTTAGAGTTATATGTGTAAACAGCCTTAAGCCTATAACTTTACTTAAAATCACATATGATTCATTGGATTTGAAGTTCAAGCTTCTTAATTTTCTTTTTTTAATCAGCTTTTTCAGGTTGAAAAATCTTAAGCTCCAGATGTAGTTGAGTTTGATACCCACATCAAATATCATGTAGAAATTGCGTGTTTTACCCCTGTATACCAAATTTGAAAAGAAAACATCTTCCCATTATACCAGAGAGAATAGTTTAAACTTAGTTTCCTCTCATGCATCATGCTACACTGGAATGTGTGACATGCTGTGCCAATAGACATTACATATGGAAACAGGAGAGAACTTTGAAGAGCTGACAGAAGGCTAGAGTGACTAAAGCAGACTGTACAAAGCCAAGAGAGTGGTAGGCAGGTCCAGACTTCCTTGGTCTTGGGCTATGGGAAAATAGCAGTCAGAAATAGACTTTCAGGACTTCAGCATCAGCTAAGTGAATAAGGAATGGCCAAATGCTTGAATGGGGAGTAGGGGAGGAGACCAGTGCATATTTCAACAATATTATCATGTGACAGCATTATTTAAGATGATTTTAAGTTCAGTCAGGGCAAATACACACACACAAACATATACGCGCGTGTGTGTATATGCATATGTATGTATTTTCTAGACACTTTCCTTCTTCCTCTTTGTCCTAAATTTCCATCTCTCAGGTGAACAGAATTCTTATTCTGCCTTCTTTATATTCAAGAACTCAACACTACAGCATCCCACCGTTACCTCAACTACTCTCCTTACCCAAATTAAAGTTAAATCTATGAGGAGTGTGTTAATTTCCTAAGGCTGCCATAATAAATAACCACAAACTGGGTGGCTTCAAACAACAAACATTTATTCTTTCACAATTCTGGAGGCTAGAAGTCCAAACTGAAGGTGTCGATAGTGTCAGGCTTTCTCCGATGGCTCCAAAAAGAATCATTTCTTGCTCCCTCTATCTTCTGGTGGTTGCTAGCAAGTTTCTTGGTTTGTGGCAGCTTAACTACAATCTCTGTTTCTTCTTTAATAGACTTCTTTCTGTGAGTCTGTGTGTCTCCAAAGCTCTCTCATATCACCAGTCATTGGATTTAGGGCCTAACCCTGTCCAGTGTGATTTTCATCTTTTTCTTTCCATCTTTTCTTTATTGACGTATATTTGATGGATGAAAATTGTATAAATAAGATATACAGCATGCTTTTGATATACATATACATAGTAAAATAATTACTATAATAAAGTTAATTGGTGGATCCATCTTAACTTGATTGCACTGGCAAATGATGTATTTCCCAATAAGGTCCCATTCACAGGTACCAGGGGTTAAGACTTCAACATGTCTTTTAGGGGTGCCATAATTCAATGCACAACAGGCGGCTAATCTCAGCTAAGTGTTTAGAAGGACAACCACATTATCTGATTAAATCAATTTACATAAAAGTCAGAATAACACTGCCTTTCTAAAGAAGTTTATAACACAAATGTACTGAATAATGTACACACTGTTAAGGGTAAGAGCATTCCTAGTAACTGCTTTCTATCCAGAGCTTTCAACTTTCCACCTTCAGTAAACTCAAGGCCAAGGTTATATTTCTCTACCCATTTGCCAGAGTAGATCAGCTACGAAATGAAAAGGATACTTAAGCAGAAAATTTAGGTTGTGTATGTTATTTCCTTTTTCTTTAGTAATGTTTTCACTTTTAGAGTAAATATTTTAATATTATTTGACCAAATTATATGAAAAATGGCTTGATACTTTATTTTAATTTTCCCATGTTAAGATGAATTTAGATCTGCATATTTGCCATACATGGTCCATATATGAAGGATAGATATAAAATATATGAAGGACATTGATGAAAAATGTTGGCAGTAGAAAACTACCCAAGTGTAAATTATTTTTTTTGTTTTGTTTGTTTGTTTGAGACGGAGTCTCGCCCTGTCGCCCAGGCTGGAGTGCAGTGGTGTGATCTCGGCTCACCGCAATCTCCGCTTTCCAGGTTCATGCCATTCTCCTGCCTCAGCCTCCCGAGTAGCTGGGATTACAGGCGCCTGCCATCACGCCCGGCACATTTTTTGTGTTTTCAGTAGAGACGGAGTTTCACCATCTTGCCCAGGCTGATCTTGAATTCCTGACCTCGTGATCTACCCGCCTCAGCCTCCCAAAGTGCTGGGATTACAGGCATGAGCCACCGCGCCTGGCCACACAAGTGTAAATTATTTTGTGTAGTTTTCTACACAAAATAGAAGGCAGGTACAGATTTTTTGGCAGGTACAGATTTTATTTTTTCCAAAATACATTCTAAGTGTTTATTAGAAGAACAAATAAGAACAAAGATAAAGAGTCATCTCGAGGCTTCGTATCAGGCAATCTGGGTTCTTCCGTGCTTACTTAGAGTCAGATTTATTCATAGTGGTGGAATGCTCACGCCTCTAAGGAATAAGTTCAGAAGAATGTGGTACTTTTATTTAGGCTATTAAAATCCTGAAATTCAAGTTTTAAAATGATTCAAAAGGAGATAAATCTGTTTTAAAACAAAATGCATTTCTTTGTATGCAGTGAGTCAGAGTACTGCTTTGTGGTAAATTGCCTTATGTTCTGAACAATATAATGTATTTCATTTTTAATAACTCAGTTTATTTGTAAACCATGTATTATTAACACATAGCTCAAACTATTGTATTTAATATAGAAATTGCAGTTAAAATTGGAGTGGACTCTTTTTCTTTCCCAGAACATTCATTGTTTGAGGAGAATTTAACAAGGCATTTTGATTTTTAAAAATCCCTCATCAGTGTAAGCACACCTTTAAAATAAAAATCATATTATTCTAAATTCAATTGCCATAGCATAAAATAGCTATTTAATATTTTTGCTAGGACTAGTATGTCTTCTTTGTTGATTACAAAATACATACTATGCTAAATTTTATCATTTGATTATTGATTTCCCAAGAGCCTTTTGTCTAAATGAAAAGCTGTGTCTTAAGTTTTCTAATTAAAATTTATAGTGATAGAATTATTTTTCATGCAGTTAATTTATACTCAAGAAGAGTTTTAACAGTTATTTAAATAATGATAAGTTTCTATAGTTTTTTTATTCAGTTGTTTTGAACACTCTGGAGCTGATCTGTTATTTTTCACAGCATGATTCCCAAACATCTGCAACAAATTCCTCTAAAAATTAGGAACATTGTTAGATATGGAAATTCAGGATCTTACCCGTACCTATTATCAGCATCTCTGGAAATATACTTCATAAATATCTGTTTCTAATAAGCCATTAGATGATTCTTATGCCTATTAAATTTTAAGAACCCAGTGTTAAAGAGAACAAACCAGTGTATCCTAACTTTTCTGACATTAGTGATCTCTAGACTTTGTAGTACATTGGGATAACCTGTTCAATGAATGTCAGCTTCTTGTAGAAGAAGTCATCCAGGGGTCAGGAAAGAGAGAAAGCCTGAACTGCCTCTTACTACCCCTAGAGTTCTGGAGTTCTGGGAGCCTGACTGAAGATAGCAGGCAGCATGTATGGAGCTATGTCAATGAGAATGAGCCCAAGATAAATCATCACAATCCATCAACCCTTCCTTCCTTCCTTCCTTCCTTCCTTCCTTCATCTTCTTAATGCTTCCTCTATTTTTGTCAGAAGAATTGGGAGGGAGGGTTATTGGGAGAAGAGCAACAGCATATCAAAACCCTGCTTTATCTTATCTTGACGTCATTTAACACTCTTAAAAATATGTGCTTTTAAAAGGAAGTATTCAATTTTTTTCTTGTTATTGCCATAGACAAAAAATTAATAAAGGGGTATGAAGTGTCACCAACTGTCTGACCCTGGCCTACTTTCCCAATCCCAGTTCCAAGAGGCATGTACTTCTTGGTGGGTGTGACTGTTATACAATCTTTGGCTGACTTTACCTCTTATCTCCTATCTTCAGATCCTTCTTCCTGGGAGGATTTTAACATGTAAGATGAGGAATTAAAACACCATCTGAATAAGTATGAAGTGCATTGCAGTCTTTGGAAGCAACATGCAGAACTTAACCCAAACCTTATTCTATCCATCAGAAGCTCCCAGGCTACTGACTGGTCTGTCTCTCCCAGGCCTGTTACAAGAAAAGTCATGGCTTATCATTCATCGGTTTAATTATTCCAAGACCCCCTTAGAGCTAGAGAAATGAAGAGATGGAGTGCTTAAACTTGATTGATTTGATTGAAAGACACAAAGTATCAAACCATTTTTCAGACATATGTCTCAGTGAAATTAAAAAATAAAAAAATTCATTTTGGTTTAAACCAGAATTTGGTAAACTACAGCACTTTATGTATGTCTGCCTTCATATTACAAAAGCAGAGTGAAGCTGATGCAACATAAATTGTATAATATATGCGTACCTATAGGACATCTTTGAATTTGCCTCCTGGCCTACAATGCCTAAAATGTTTACCATATGGATCTCTAGGGCATAGCTTTGCTAACCTCTGGTCTAAATGAAAACATTCATGATTTATTTTCTCCAGCATCTGAAGGCAAAATATGCATCCACCGTATTCCATAAAAAATTATTCATACATGTCTTAAAACTTGCATATTTTATTTTCTAACCCCCAGCATAAGACAACCATAAATGTGTAGGAACAACAGCCTTAGCCCCAACAACCACAACAGCACCTAACATAATAGGGATTCCATAAATGTTTTGATTAAATAAGTCTTTAAAAATATATGTACATTCTGCATTTTATTTACGATATACTGTCTCTCTATTTTAGAACAAATTTCATTTTCTCCAATCTTTGAATAAAATAGATGCTTTAGGAAGAATGTACAAGGAGATTTCTAGTACTGCTTAAAGCTCAGGAGAAGAAGCTCAAGAATTTGTCCTGAAGTGTGCAAGTTTTAAAAGAACAAAGCAGCTTTCCCTTCCCCGAAATACATGTTGAAAATATTTCTATCGATAAAGTATATGTATAAATTTGGACAAATCTATGTCAAACATCTATTATAACCATTACTAATCTGTATTCCAAGCATAAGTGTATTTTAAGTTCTTAAGACATTGATGTTTGTCAATGGTCCTAAGTGTTACTAATTCTGTCGCCTCCAGCAACTCAGCATGTAGAACAGACTATATCATTCAAGGCTAGCCTTCTACAGAACATCCAACCCTGTTCAACTCACGAGGATCTACATCCTATTCACTTTAACTATAGAGTCAAGACAGATCATTCAAGTGAGCTAAGTGAGAGAGAAGGAATAAGAAGAAAGCACAACCCTTGAAAGATTTCAGATAATGAAAATAAACAAGAGCTGTAGAAGTAAGTACAAATCATGCACGTCTCTCATGGCCACTTTTTTTTTTTTTTTGTCAGATATTGCAAAGCTATGGACCTGGGGAGATGACCTTTAAATCATCTAGCTCAGAATTTGTTCCACAATAAAAAGCTTAAGAAATGTCCATTATTTCCCTCCCTTCTTCTCATTCATTCTCACTTGGCTTTGTTCTTTTCAGTCTAGGATTCTTATTCATATTTCTACCTAATGTAAAGAGCCAACCAACATTTTTTGGACTGTGAGGGGAAAATTTTCTTTTCCATGTACATTTATGAAAAAGAAATTATTTAGAGCCAAATCATCCCATGTTGTATGCAAGAGGCAGACACATCACACCAAGAATGAGACTCTGGAATCAATCTGTCTGGGTTCCAGTCCAGCTGTACCACTTACAAGCTGAATGACCTTGGACAAATTGCTTAACCTCTCTGTGCATCACATTTCTCATCTCTAAAACTGGAATAGTACTACTTCATAAGCTCGTTGACAGGACTGAATGAGAACATATATGTATAGAACCCTTAAAATTGTGCCTGTATATAGTGAACACTCTTTTATCACTACGTGTTATTATTATTAGCGTTAATGAGAATCAAGCTCTCAGCATGACCCAGGGGTTCTCCAGCTCACCTTCACTGCCTTGTGCATGTCTTCCATTACACTCTCTACCACTCTGTTCCACAGAGGCCAATATGATATTAGTCCTAAAATGACATTATCCTTGTTATGCTTATCTTTGCTCATGCTGAAGTGCCTTGTCGTTATTCAGTATTCACTTTGCATAACCTATTTTCCATTAAGCTTCCACCTTGCAAAATAGAATGCCACTACATTGTACCCGAAGCCAGACACACACACACCGTTCATTTGTACACACACAGTTCATTTGTACACACACAGTTCATTTCTCTTTTTCCCCTTCCACTTCTAGATTGTGAAGATTTCAAGGGCAGAGAGAGAGTGTTAGGAACCCTTATGGCCATAACCCCTACCAACTCTCTGTTACATAGAAGACATTTAGAAAATGTATGTTGAATTAAAAAAAGCTTAAAGACCAGTCATAAAATTTTGATTTCATAAAATTCTACTTAAAGTATAGCCACAGGATTTGGCTCCATGACCTCTTTTGGCAGCAATGCTCACTTATTATCATAAACAGCACATAGTACTTGTCATTATTTTTCAAAATTCAATGTCCTTTAATGTCATCTGGTCAGCTGAATTAAGAAGCTTGCTTCTATTAATGGAATTCAGTTTTCAATATATCTGAGGTGTTTCTAACAACACCATTCAGAGTTCTCTGAAGCTTCTTTTTAAATAAATAATGCTCCATTTGGTCATTTCTTTGTTCTTTTATATTTATAGATTGTATAGTGTTTTTCTTAATCATTTGCACTAACTTTAATTCAACAGCAACTGAAAACAATTATATAAAACTAGTGTGTCTCCATATTCTTCATCTTTGGTGAATTTTTCCCCAAATTTACTAAAGTATCTTGCATAAAGATCTATATTTTATTATTTAAACTGACCCTTCTCTACAAAAAAATTACTCAACAATGATTCAAAAATGATGACTCAATGATGCATTTGTGTTTGTGAAATGACCATACTAATGAATTGGATTTAATACTTTATTCAAATATATCAAATGTATTGCAAATCCAAACACTTATTTCCACCAAACCTAACAACCACCATTGTCTCTCAATTCAAGGACAGTAATAGCCTTTGAACTGGCTACTGCTTCCAGGCTTGCCCCTCTATTGTCAACAGAACAGTTGAAGTGATCATTTAAAATTGTATTCAGATCATGCTAGTTCCAAGCCAAAACCTTCTCGTATCCATTGCACTATAAAGTCTAACTCTTTACAATGGCCTTTGAGGCCCATCAAGACCTGCTGCTGCCTGGCTGTCTTACCCTTCCCCTCACACCCAGAGCACTATGGGTGTGAGGGGAACTATAGCTACAGGTATACTGGGGTGTTTTTCTTTTTTGTTTGAACATGCAGTGCTTGTTACTGTCGTGGGACTTTGCACTTTGTGTCTACTCTCCTTGTAATGCTAGATCTTGAATATAAGGCTGAGTCATTGTCTTCAACTCATACATGACCTCCTTCATGAAATCTTCCTTTTCTGGCTGCTTCTCTTCAGTGGGCCTTTCCATCAGGTGCTGGCAACTCTCAGTCAGTTCTTTCTCAGCTCTGTCTCTTCTAATGGCCTTGCTAATTCAGCCTGCCCTTGATCTTGGTGCTCAGATTCCTCAGAGTCTCTACTACTTTTCTCTTCTGACATCTGGTTAAAGCTGCGAGCCTCATAAACGTTTTTGGCTGAGCCATTTTGCTCATAGAAGGCCCATTTATCCCCCTCAACTTATTATCCATATTGCATGATAGCTAAAGGAAACTTGGGATTGCAAAGTGAATCTGTCATGCCACAGGGCCTCCTTGACTGCTACTTGGGATCCACATGTTAGCTTGGGATTACTCAGCACAGTAATGTCCTCCAAAACTTGAAAGCAAAAACCCTGAGCATCCCCTCAACTTAATTAAGAATTTCAAAAGATACATCCCCTAGAGGATTGGCCTCGACAAGCTGGGAAGAAAAAACAAGAGCGGTGGCAGCCACTTTTCTCTACCATTGAGCTCTTTCTCTCCACCTATTCTGGCATTTCTCAAAAGAATGCCTGAAGGCTTTTTTCCTATTGTGCATTTTTTAAGGGTATCATTCTGTTGCCAAGGCTGGAGTGCAGTGGCATGATCATCTATAACCTCAAACTCCTGGGCTCAAGCAATCTTCCCACATCAGCTTCCTGAGTAGCTGGGACTACAGGTATGCACAAATGTGCCTATTTATTTATTTATTAACATACTACTTTATTTCTCTTTCTCATCAGATTTAGAATGTAATAACTCAAGGATTTGATAATACAGTGAAGTAGTATAACAACTGTCTACGTGCTTCCCATGATATGTTCTCTATATTGTAAGTATATATTTACTTTCTCAATCTAGCTTATGGACAGTATTTTATCCTTACTTGTTTCTAGGACCTAAGGAACATAGTTGGTAATACAGAATCCTGTGGAACTCCAATAATTTCAGAGAAAATTGAGGATACAGTATTTTTACCCTCTGCACCTGGAAGAACTTACTGCTTTATTTTGGTAACTAAAAAATTAACATTAATTTACTTTTGTACCTCCCCTTCTGTCTTTCTCTATTTCGTAGGAAAAATTATGACATCAACATCCAAAGGAATTCTTCGCCCATTTTTAATTGTCTGCATTATCCTGGGCTGTTTCATGGCATGTCTTCTCATTTACATCAAACCTACCAACAGCTGGATCTTCAGTCCAATGGAATCAGCCAGCTCTGTGCTGAAAATGAAAAACTTCTTTTCCACCAAAACTGATTATTTTAATGAAACTACTATTCTGGTGTGGGTGTGGCCATTTGGGCAGACCTTTGACCTTACATCCTGCCAAGCAATGTTCAACATCCAAGGATGCCATCTCACAACGGACCGTTCACTGTACAACAAATCCCATGCAGTTCTGATCCATCACCGAGACATCAGTTGGGATCTGACAAATTTACCTCAGCAAGCTAGGCCACCCTTCCAGAAATGGATTTGGATGAATTTGGAATCACCAACTCACACTCCCCAAAAGAGTGGCATTGAGCACTTGTTTAACCTGACTCTGACTTACCGCCGTGATTCAGATATCCAAGTGCCTTATGGCTTCTTGACGGTAAGCACAAATCCCTTCGTGTTTGAAGTGCCAAGCAAAGAGAAATTGGTGTGCTGGGTTGTGAGTAACTGGAACCCTGAGCATGCCAGAGTCAAGTATTACAATGAGCTAAGCAAAAGCATTGAAATCCATACCTACGGGCAAGCATTTGGAGAATATGTCAATGATAAAAATTTGATTCCTACCATATCTACTTGTAAATTTTATCTTTCCTTTGAAAATTCAATCCACAAGGATTACATCACGGAAAAGCTATACAATGCTTTTCTGGCTGGCTCTGTACCTGTTGTTCTGGGACCATCTAGGGAAAACTATGAGAATTATATTCCAGCAGATTCATTCATTCATGTGGAAGATTATAACTCTCCCAGTGAGCTAGCAAAGTATCTGAAGGAAGTCGACAAAAACAATAAGTTATACCTTAGTTACTTTAACTGGAGGAAGGATTTCACTGTAAATCTTCCACGATTTTGGGAATCACATGCATGTTTGGCTTGCGATCATGTGAAAAGGCATCAAGAATATAAGTCTGTTGGTAATTTAGAGAAATGGTTTTGGAATTAAAATTTTTCATCACTTGCACACTTGATAAATATTTTGATGAGATATCATCCAAGTATTGAGGATAAGAAGAGATGCAACATACTACTTTTGTGTCACAATTTATTTTTATCACCCTCTCTAGGGTAACGTGTATATTTTGGTGGAGATTTTTAAAAGCTCAGCATGAGCAATCATTCCATTCGGTTTTAAATTATCCTGTATATACCTAATTATGTGCACTGGAGAGTAATTTATTCTTCATTATCATTTGTAAACATTGTTTTTTCACATTTTTGTAGTTGTCCATAATGTAAGCTTGTGGTTTGATTATTGTTTCCACACTGATCAGCTGTTTAATCTATTTGGGAAATGAAGATGCACATCTTAAAGTATGAAAAATTTTCACTAAGTATTACAATGTCTAGTTCCAACTTTGCATACTATAACAGAGGAAGAACATGTTGCGATTGAATTCTAACCTCTTTGACTCCGAAGATGAATGAAGTGTATAACTGTCTCTATTTGATCTATTTTTTTTACCTGTTTATCACATTTGTGAAGGTGAAATTATTCATGGAGTGAATAAGAAAGATATGAAGCAGAACTGTTCTATTCGGGAAGCTATTAGACTTCTCATTTATTTTCATTAAGCTGATTTGCAGCTACTTATTCTCATGGTCTTAAATTAAATTATTCAAGTATTTTTAAATATCCAATTTGTTGTGATTTTCAGCACCTGGGAAGTAATCCCAATAATACTTTAGAAAATCTAAGACAGTTCTTTCTGCTACTGATGACACTCATTGTCATAATAAAACAAATAATTTCCTCAAATAACAAAGAAAAATGATACCTATAAATATATTTATAAATGGTGTCATTTATGAACAATGTTTAATTATGTATCAATTTAAGATTTTTTTCTGAAGCCCTAATATTTAAAATGGTCTTATTTTACCATATGGATATAAGATTTGGCTCATAATGATGAGCCCTATCATTTGATTTGAGTTCTATCATTTAAGAGAGCCTAAATAAAATTATCATCAAGGTATTAAATATAAGACGTTAAATATAATAAAGTGGGGATATATAGAAAACACACAGTGTTAGCACACAGTAAGATCTCAATGCACATTTGTTGGATGAATAAATAAATGCAATTGAATTCCCAGAAAAATGATTGTTTCAAGGAAGTGACAGTTCTACTTTAGAAGTACTAATTGGAGATGACTTTTATATCCCATTTTGGTAATTATTCATACATAGCACATATGACCATGATGTTCAGGGCTTTATAGAACCAAATAAACCTACCATTACATGAAAATTTTGAAGAGTATATTCCTGAACTTGCAGCTGCCTATAGCATTCTCCTCCATAAGGCTAGAGGAGAGCTGGATATAAGCAGAGATCGTAGGTGAAAAAAGATGGGCCATTAAGGATTCTTCAAGGAAAACATTCCTCAAAATGATCTTTAGTGCCTTTATTCCTTTCAGGCCAATAATCCACCCAAAAATTAGAATGTTCTGAGACATCCATTTGGGTCTATTTGTGACTTATTCGTATTACAAATTGACATCAGCAAAATTCAAAAAGAATTCAGTAAAAAGGGCATAGATCCAGCTATCCAGACTATCTTGTGAGAGAATAAGCTCACCCCAGCACCAGAAAGATTTGAGCAGAGGAATATTCCTGTAATGAATAGAGGATTGTTTGATTCTCAGGTATATTTCTTAAGCCAAGATTGAATGCAGTGTCAGGCACTGCCTTAACACCCACAGAGATAAGATGAACAAGGTACTATCACTGCCTAAAATGAGCTTACAATTAAGTGGATAGACATATAAAAGCTTCCTTTCAATTCAGCCTGAGACTGTTTATATGCATGTGCTACTCCGAATGACGTTTGTATGGGTCAATGCTGATTTAATGGGGAAAAAAAGTAGAAAATTTCCCCAATTGCTTAGCTGTTTGACATGTTTCTGAGCTGCAAACTTTGTCAACTCTTTTGACCCAACATATTATTCTCTCCGTATTATCTCTTCTAACCACAATGCATTAAGAAATAATATTTTTATGTGGATGTCCTCCTCAATAAGTAAAGATCTCCATCCATATTTAATTAATTGGTAAGACAGTCAAATTCATACATTTACATTTACTTTGTCAAATTTTTTGGTCTATAAAAAGCATAGAGATCTAAAGAGGATACACTGCTAACAAGTTTAGAAAGCACCTGCTTTTTTTTATTATTATTATTTTTGTGATAGAGTCTTGCTCTGTCGCCCAGGCCGGAGTGCAGTGGTGCAGTCTCGGCTCACTGCAACCTCGGCCTCCCAGGTTCAAGTGATTCTCCTGTATCAGCCTCCCGAGTAGCTAGGATTACAGGCGTGTACCACTATGCCTGGCTAGTTTTTGTATTTTTAGTAGAGATGGGTTTCACTGTGTTGGCCAGGCTGGTCTTGAACTCCTGACCTCAAATGATCCACTTGCCTCAGCCTCCCAAAGTGCTGGGATTACAGGTATGAGCCACTGTGTCTGGCCCACCTGTTTTTTTTGAAGGCAGAAAAACATTCAATATTAAAAGCATTCAATATTATTTCAACCTGCCTTGGCTCTAGTGAATGTTCATGATTTGAAAGAACTGAAAGACCTAAAGGCAGTGTCTCTATTGTTGACTACAAATGTAGGCTCTTTGTTGGACTATGACTATAATCACACACTGATAATATGACGCAAGTAGAGGCAGTACTACTAAGTATCTAGCAGGTGCTTTGAAACCCCATTACTAAGTCCCAGAAGACTGTTTCCTAAATTTGAAGTGGAAGAATTAAATGACTCAATGGAACCCTTTAGCTGTGGGTCCATTGATGTGTGAGTTTTAGAGCTGGAAGGAATTATAATTTTGTTGTTTATAATTGCTATAATATAGAAATTATAATTGCTTTTCTTTCTACTTATGAGTTAACTAGATCCAGAGATATTTATTCAAGACACACATTCACACACACATACACACACACACACACACACCCCACAGCTAGTGACAATAGTTAAGATTTGGATTTAAGGATCCTATCTTTCTTTATCCCACTTTCTTTTCAATCGCATTCATAACTTATTATAGAATTATGTCTCAATTTTTACAAATGTGAATGTCTTATTGGTATTTTTAGGGCCTATAGAATGGTACACCTCATGTAGAAGAACTTCGACTTTTGAAGGTATACAATAAATAAAACATCAAACTTGTTAGCATTCGTTCTGGTTTAAATATTTTAGGAGTTGAGTTCAGCAGAAGGAAATGGGCTATCACTACATTTAAGTGAAATACAACCCTCAAGAAAGTGTATGGTTCACAGCCACTCCTTTAATAAATCCTGTGGGTTGCAATTCTTTGTAAGAAACTCATGAAAAAGATATATTGATTCAACAAAATTGGTTTGCTGTTGATTATACAAACCAATAATTATGCCTAGAATTAAATTGTGGACACAAAAAAGGGAACAGACCATTTAAAATGTTTTATTTCAAAATATCGAAAAGCTATTACCTTCAATACTCTAAATATTTAAATATTAATTATTGTAGACATCAGTAAGAATAAATAAATGTTAATCATTATAGACCTTACTAATAAGAATATATACTGAATTGTCCACATCCAGAGTATTACACCCTGAACAAGAAAGACATGAGAGCCTGACAGTCATATATATTATGACAGCTGTATATCTGACAATATGAAGTAGAAACTGAAAAAAAAAATCATCTTAGTGGGAAACAAATACATGCTTAAAATTGTTATATTTACTGTAAAACTCCTGATAATCTTAGATTGTGCAGAAATGTTTCTTATTTTGAGGGGCTTAGAAAGCTCAGCGCATTTGATGTATAAAGCAACAGAATATTTAGGAATTATTTGCGGAGGCTTTAAATTCTTACCTCCAATTGGAGGTTAAATATTAAAAGAATAGGAAACTATGCCTCTGATATTTTTTTTGTCAGCCTATTTTTAAACTAGATTCCATGAGTCTTAAGGTAATATCCTAGAATTTTTTTTTTGCGTGAATTAAAGTTACCACAAATTTCAGGTCCTTACCTTATGACTGTGTTTGATCATATCTTTGAGTTCCCTTGAACTCTGATCTCATTTTGAGAAACATTTTGAGAAACTTCTTAACAATTACAATCGAGCTGTTAAATATAACAAACATCAGAATCTAAAGGATAAGCACAGTGCCTAATGTACAGGAGGGTCATATCAAATACTTGTTGAATAAATACATGAATGTGATAAGTGGTCCTGTAAAATATTTTTTAAGAGTAGTGACAATGTTTATTGGTACCAATTGGAGATGATATTTTATATTTATTTTGTTAGTTTGTCACCTGGATGCAAAAGGAAGGCATTTTAATTCCTTTCTATCTTACAACATTGTAAAGCATCAAAAGAAGTAACATCTCAAGAAAGATTAGAAAGGATTTGGATCACGTTAACATTCTATGCAAATATTAGTAACATATCAACTGTTTCTAAAAGGAAAGAAAATTAGTATTTAAGGAGAGTATAAAGTGCGAGCACTGTGAAGGGCAGATATCTATTACCAAACCACATGGAGAGAAATATAGTCTCTCTCCTAACTTCATTCCATTGTATTGCAATCAGTCAATTAAGGTGATTTTTTTTTTCTGGATGTCTCAATCTAGAGATTTTGTAGCATTTTGCAAATGGGTATGCTTCACTACTATCCACAGTGTTCTCCCCTTTAGTAATTCATATTGAATATATCCATATTCATATGCATTTTATAAAACAGTTAACAGAATCTAAATAAGATATAGCCGGCTAAATCTGGAATGTGAGTGCTACCCTAGGTTATTAGTTCAACAAACTAATTTTGAGAGAGCCACTTAACCTCTCTGGACCTTGTTTGTAAGCTTTCTTCTAGCACTATTACTCTTATCTAAGATCGAAATTGATATATGCATGAAATTCCTAATGGAATTTCAATGTCCATCTCAAAGTAATTTTTTAGGATATTCCATACAGATTTCCTTCTCATTTCTCTGTGTAGATATTTAAAGTATGAAATTGATTATTTAAACTAATATGTGGAAAGAACCTAATCCAGAGCTTGGAATATAGAAAGTGCTCAATTAACTGACATTCCTCCTGTATTTCCTCCCTCCCCTTAGTTGTCTATGACTTTTGAACTCACTGCTCACTGACATCTTAATTGCCTGCAGAAAAATCAATCATATTTTAGGCATTATTTTGAAATATTTTAGAGTTTTCTGTACTATTCAAACTCTTATTACAAAAATCTAAAGATATTTATTGATGCAAAAAATTTAGGGAGTCATTGGAAATACCTGAGGCAATCCCAGGCTAACAATAAAATAGCATAATTTTAAGTAAGCTAGATTGAGTTCATTTGAACATTTAGTTATTTTTTAGCTCATAGTTAACATATGTCCATGCATTTGATTTACTTTAAAAATATTTTATTTAAAAATAACCTCTCAAACACCAGTTGCTTTCTGTCAGTTTTACTCAAAGCATGCTTCCTAGGTCACCTGACCTAGAATCACCAGAAGTGTTAACAATACCGATTTCTGGGCTTTGAGCCATGAAATTAGAATTTCTTCAAATAATCCATGCCCCCCCGTCACCCAAAAAAAGAGCATGCTTTTAATACATTTCCAAAATTATCCTGTTTCTGCTATAACTGGTGAACCATCCTGTCCTAAACTAGCAGTTCTCAAACATGCATATGCCTTTGAAACTTCCTAGATCATCTACATAAAAATCATTTGAAATATTGTTAATAATACACAGCTTCTGAATCTCTGGGTGTGAGATGGGACCAGGAATCTTATTTTAAAAATCTCCCCAGATGGTTCTGGTGTCCTGCTAGTTTTGAGGTTTTCATCCCACCTGTTTAGATGGGTAGTATTCTATTAAATATGAGGTATTACCTTTCTTTAGTTCACCTGGAATCTTCTTAAATATATCGGTAAAGTATTCTACTTCAAAATCCAAGACATTTTGTATACCTAATTATTTCACACAAGAGCGTGGAACTCACCAGTCTTGTGACTTGGGGCAGGTTATTTATAGTCTCCAGACACTTTTTCCAGTTGCGAGTTGCTTATAGTAGTTCGCGAACCTGAATGCACATTAGAACCATCTGGAGAGGCTTTAAAATTGCAGATGTCCAAACCCCACCTCCAGAGAGCTGATCTATTTAGTTTGAGGAAGAGCCCAGAAGTCTAACAGGTGTAAATGTTCCACAGGTAATACTAATGCAGGCATACCTCAGGAAATCACCAGTTCTCGTCTTGGAGGAACTATTAGGAAAATAAAAGATTATATATCTTGAAAAAAATCTCTAATTTGCTTTCTAGGTTCTAACTGCATGTTTATATTTTGCAACAGGAAAGACTGGTCTAGACAATTACTAGGATATATGCTTCTGTGATCTGCTTTTCTATTGTATGTGTTTAAGAGACCACATTCTTGGGTTCCAAAGTCTCCTTGTCTGATAGGTAATTTGCAATTGAGATATGGCAAAGAATTGTAGCATCCAAATTTTTGACAACTACAGATTTAGAATTGAATCCAAGGTCTGCCATTCACTAGCTATGTGCAAGTTACTCAACTTCTCTTATCCTCAGATTTTGCAGCTGTAAAGCAGAGGTAGCATATTTCTGAGAAATTATATTCAGGTGACTAGATATGTGTTCAAGTGTTATCTTTTATTCTTATAAAAGATAATTGTGAGGAATCCAGTGCTATTTTCACAATTTTAATTCTAAAACTCTGAAGACATTAAACAGGCAGTTTGTAGGAATCATTGAAATTTTATACAAGCCGAAGGAACAACATTCAGCAAAACGGAAACAAATAAATACAGCATGGAAGCATATATTCATGTTTCCCATAATTACTAAGTTACGGAAGGGGTGTGAGGAGCTGGCAGTGGTGGTGAATAGGCATTGTTTGCATTACTAAATATATATACCATTTCTTAAGATAATTGGAACTCAAGCAGTCCTAATTTTCTCTCCCTGTTATGAGCAATCAGTAAATTTGTAGTCAATTTAACTTATTATCAGTTGGTATAGCGCATGTCACAGAATAGGATAGCAAGAAGATTCTCAGAGATCATTTTCTGGTAAAGAAAAAGGCCTAGCAATATTTAACAGTTTGACTTAATCCATCACTTCAGCTGGTCCACTAGTTTTGACACAGGACTAGTTAATGATTTGTTAGGAAGTCTCCATCTACTCTTAAACTAATTTAAAAAAAAGCTAAAAGTTGCTTTTAATATGTTAGGGTATAACTTCAATAAACAGGAGTATTTATCTAGTGGTTCAGAAATAAAATAATTGTTAGCCAGCCTGTGATTAAGGCTACCATAATTGCATAATAAATAGCTTTGACGTGAATAATCTCAGTTGTTCAAGTGTACAAATTTAAAGCTGTACTATGTTAGAATAAAAAAGTAGGCTCAAGGAAAATTTCTATTTTTCTATATGAAAAAGAGAATGATATTCAAAATAGTATTTTTAAGTAGTTTCTAATTGTGTTCCTTTAAAGAGTATTAGAAATGTCTGTTATGTCAGTAACATTAGAAAACTTCAAAAACTGATTTATTTTTCTGAGTTCTCTGGAAACCAAACAATTTTGAATTAGTTGTGTAAGTAAAGTAAGTTAAGTTATAGCTTGCTGGAATTTTATTGTGGAAAACAAATATAGATTTTATCTGAAAAATTTTAAGGGCCAATTCTACAGAAAGTTATGCTAACATGCTAACTTTCCACACATGGCTGCATTCCATTTTGATTAATGAGGGTTCAGGAAATAGAAAGGCAGTCTCTGCAGAAGCAGTATCCAAAGGCTAAATTAACAACCCAGGACTACCACTCATTATGTGAGAAATATGGGCCAGAGTTACAATATCACATCTCCAGTCTCAGATTGGCCTCATTAGCCACCTTCAGTTCCTTAAATGAGATAATCCTGAAGATGCCATCCTTGTCCAAGGTGAGATTGCCAGAGGATATGAGCTCATCTAGGATGGAATACATGTCTCCAGGGACTGTAATGAGATCAGGCTTTTCATTTACTGGTTTTCTGCCTCAAGAGTCCTTAAGCAAATGAAGATTATCTGATTGTCTATGTAAACCTGGAAGTAGTCTACTTTTTAGATAAAAGATAATCTATCTTGAATATTTCATATGTGATTTTAAAATAATTAATCAAAAAACAAAGACTATCATATTTGAGAACAAGATTTTACTTAGAAGGGAAAAAAAAGAACTTTCAGCTTAATCGGGGTTAAGGGAGTAATTGTGACAATATAAAATGGCATTGTTATAGAATCCCTAAAAGGTAAATAATGTATGAGATGAAGGTAGGAAGTAATGTGTGCTTGCAGAAATGCAACTGGTCAAAATTACTTGAATGAAATTGTTGAGGTTAAACATCTTCATTATAATAATATGTCTTATTCTGATTCCAAGACAATACGAATGTAGAGAAGAGATTTTTAAATGGAAAAAGTAAGGAGCTAACAAGTCTGTACCTAGATTCAAGTTCACAAAGCGGCAAAAAGGAGAAAAGTGTCAACAAGAAACAAGAAGAGGAGTAGTAAACTAAGGATCAAAGCCCAAGTTCCAGTTTTCACAATCTGCTGTATAATTCACTAACATTTCTGAGCCATAGATTTTTAATCTGTAAAAGGAGTGTGATGGACTGTACATTAGAAGTACCTGAGAAGCTCTTAATAAATCTTGATGAATTGGTTAGAAATTCTAATTTAATTAGCCTGGCACAGTGCACAAACTGCCATATATTCGTGCAGATGTTTTCTTCTTTTCTTACTGCGCATTTCCATGTGGCCATGTCACTACAAGGGGTGGGGAAGAAGTTAATGTGTAATTGCTTCAGGAGCTCTGAATAAAAGGTTGCTGAAGCAAAATACTGCAATGAAGTTCTGAAAATGAAGAGTTAGGACTTTACATGATTTCTCTTGCCTCATTCCCTCAAGAATGCACATATAGACACACATATGCCAATATCTTTTTTATGTAGTTCAAGTATAACTTTGAATAAAATGACTTACATTCAAGGAAGGTCAAAACTATTATTCTGAAACAAAATGTGACAATTCTAGCCATTATGTGAATTGTAAGGGTCAGTAATCCATAAATTATTTGGATGGTAATTGTATGTTTTATTAATGTGATGTAATTTTGCACTATTGTATTGTCATATTTAATCAAACTCTTAAAAATACCCTGAAACATAATGCCAAATGTACAGTTTATAGGTTCGTGTTATTTCTGATAAGAATTTAATTGCATTGTGCTAATAGTTGTTTATTGCTATTAACTTTCTGTGTATGTATTATTGCGATGCAGACCCAATAGGGTTATTTTAAGCACACTAATTAGTCATCTGGATTTTTATAGATAAAATCACATGTTGATCAGAAATCATTTTTCTACTTATTTTTTTGTAGAGTATTTTTCCACACTTGAAAAAAACATGATTATTTTATATCAAACATCAACTTTTCTTTAAATCTTATTTTAGTAGCTAATGCATGTTTGAAATAAGATGTGTTAGAAATTATATGACTATATTAAGGTTGTGTTTATATTAGGTGAAAAATTGCATGCAATTGGTGAATCATGCAGCTTTGGGGACATTTACACTGCCACTCACACACAGGCTCTGTCTCAATCCGTATGCATGATTCACGTCCTTTCAAAAGTCCCTTTTCAACATTTGGTAAAGTGAAAATGTTATTCATAGTGCTAATGAGCCAATAAACAATGCTGCGTTTCTTTTTTCTAACTGCAGCATATTGTGGTAAATTTTCTCCCAAAACTTTATTTTTGGAGTTATTGTTGGCAATAAATACAACAAATTATTTGTTGGCAAGTGATACAATTTACTGTATAACAACTTAATAGTACAAAGCATGAAGATGTGAAAATATCATCTTAACCAGTTTCATTCTATGAACATAATATTCTGGCAGCTTTTTCTATAACTGAGAATGGTATATCTTTTTATACACTGCCTAAATCAGTACTACTGCCAGTCACCTGAGGTCAGGTCTGCACAACACTAAATTGGGCAATAACATAGAACATCTAGGCAGTCTTGACAGTCAACCAGTGTAATCACTAGGGGAAGAAAAAGTAGGCCTACCCTTTTACTTATTAACTTAAGTAATAAAAATTGTATAAAAATATGAATGTTGGCTGCAGAGGAGCCTTTACATGCAGATAATTTGAAGCAGTCTTTGAAAATAACAAAAATTATTCCATTTAATGAAGGGTTTGTTTTGTTTAGCTTTTCTCTTTTATTCAGAAAACATACCTGTGCTTTTGAAAGGGCTTAATCCCAAACAGGTAATATGTGTGGATCAATCATCTCTCCTCCCATGAAATTAATCATTCATGGTAATATATTAAGGCTGGAACGTAGCTCTTAGTGACTTAAAACATGACAGTAAGCATTTACACTGTTGGAAGGTAATTTCATTGCTATGTTATTAAAATGATGGGAATCCTATTTATACATTTATTTATTTATTTATTTACAGAAGATTGGTTCCTTCCAGTTCAATTTAACAGCTTCAGTGAAGTTAGTATAATGATAAGAAAAATTGACTGTAGCTATTATTCCAAGTGAAAATCATGCAGCTGAGTCCTGCTGCATCCTGGGAGCAAAGCATTAATTCAAATGAGGAGTAGTCAGTCCTAGCACTGTAGACGCCGACTTTACCAACCAAGATAGTGTATGTGTGTGACATTCAGCTAACATTGATCTAGGCACTTAGTTTGCTACCACATTGTTCCCTTCATTGATTGAAACTGTAAATAACATAACACTTTAAGGCAGCTAAGCAAATATTTTAATAAGCCATGAAAGGCAAGATGCCAGAGAAAATCTGTATATTCAGCTATTTGGAGAACTCGTGTTTTCCACAAATTAAACTGGAGATGTCATTTGAAATTTTCTTCCCTTAAACATGCTGTCACAACATGGATTCCTTCTCATGGATGTCTTTCTAGGCTTATAAATATATGGTGTGATTGCTATAATTTTGTGAAATTTTATTCAGCAATTAATAGTGATTTCAGCAATATGTACTAAGATTCCAAGGCAGAAATAAATGTATAAAGGATTTGAGCCTGTATGTGTAAGAAGAAACTCTCTCTTCAGTCATATTTCCTAAATTCAGTGTAAGTACCTCGCTGATTTAGCACTGGAGTTATTCCTTGAATGTGTAAATAATGATGTTCTATTCTGACCTAATGAATTCCTGTAATGTGAATATTTAAAATAAAAGAATTCAATTTAAATGTATACTAGCTAGTGCTGGTTATTTATAATTCTTA